CTGATTCTCTGAGGCCTGGGGACGTGGAGATGGGGATAGAGTTCAAACTCCAACAACTTTGGTGTGACCCCTCGGGTCAGGGGTGCTCCTGATCTCTAGGACAGACAGAAGGGGAGCTGTGTAGACACCAGGACGTCCCAAACGCAGGGCTATTTGTTAGTACTCAGTGAGGCACTGGTGAAATAGTAAGAATGATTATCACATTTGCAGGATCAATGAGGTGAAGTGGACTGAATGGAAGACGCACGTCTCCTTCCTTAACGAAGACCCGGGGCCTGTAAGACGAACAGGTACTGTCGCTGTGAGGTGACATGGTGTCCGCTCCTGTCTCAGACCATGTAACCTTGGGCAGATCAAGTCTAAGGGTCCTGACTTTCCCCATCTGTCAAATGGGAGGGTTGAATGGAAATGCTTCTTAGGTCTCTTCCAGCTCTGACTTTTAGAACCCTAGTTGGCACAACTTTTAAAATGGCGTAGCCCTAAGCCATAGAAACACATCATGCAGGCCGGGCGCGGTGGCTCGTGCCTGTAATCCCAGCACTTTGGGAGGACGAGTCGGGTGAATCACCTGAGGTCAGGAGTTTGAGACCAGCCTGGCCAACATGGTGACACCTTGTCTCTACTAAAGATACAAAAATTAGCCGAACGTGGTGGCAGGTGCCTATAATCCCAGCTACTCGAGAGGCTGAGTCAGGAGAATTGCTTGAACCTGGGAGGTGGAGGTTGCAGTGAGCTGAGATCACACCACTGCACTGCAGCCTGGGTGACAAGAGGGAAACTCCATCTCAAAAAAGAAAAAAAAGAAAAAGAAAAAAGAAACACACTATGCAGAGTGATATATTTCTAAAATATATATTTTTTTAAAAAGCAGATTTCAACAAAATCCAAGATTCTTCCAGGAACAACAGCAAAACCACTCTCAATGCATTTGAAGAAGTCGAGGAATTCCCGGAAACCTCGGTGTAGAAGCGGAACCCAGAGCTGGTGTGCGCGTGCGCTGTCTGGCGCTGCAGGCGGAGTCACCGACTCTGTGCAGAGAGGCTTTGAGGGATGGTGGAGTCCGGCTCTGCTGGCCTAGAAGCAGAGTGCACCCTCGTGCTCAGTGCTCAGTGGGTGTCTGAACTGAGGGGCAGTTGTCAATTTGTCTGAGTGGGAAACATCCTGGATTTTGTTACTTGGCAAACAGCTGGTGTAAACCTACAGCCAGCAGCAGTCTGGAGCCTGGGAGCCTCCTGAAGTCCCGGGTGAAGCCTCTGGTTTTACCAATTGCAGGTCGGCTTGGCTGGGAGAGATGGATGGCGGGAAAGGGGCAGCAGTCTTGAGGAGCAGGGAGAGGAGTCTTTCCTCCTGCCAGCTTCCCCCGTCAGCCCCAACCCCAGCCCACACATTGTACCATCTCTTCTGCTGTGACTGGGTTGCCTGAATTTGTGGGAGACCCGTGATCCCATCCCAGAGTGTGCGGGGGACGGAGGTAAGCTGGATATCCTGGGGGAGGAGGGGAATACAATACGAGTTATAAGTTTCTTTCTTTGCAGGTCTAGTGGGACAATGTCATATTATAAATTTGGAATGCTGAATAGAAAATTATAGATTTTGATATTGAAGGAAATGAAGCGAAGCCTAAATGAAAATTCAGCTCGAAGTACAGCAGGTATTGAACAACTTTTTATTTTTAAATTTTCTTATGTACTAATTTATTGGTACATTCAATTTAGGCTGTTTGCCTGTTCCGTTGTTCAATCAGAAAAAGAGGAACAGACAGCCATTAACTTCTAATCCACTTAAAGATGATTCAGGTATCAGTACCCCTTCTGACAATTATGATTTTCCTCCTCTACCTACAGGTAAGAAAATTAATAAGGTAAAAATTTTCAGGTACTTTTATCTATGTTACTTATATCTTTTGAGATTGGGCCTGGGAAGCTGTGAATCCAGAGTTGGCTCCTGTAATGAAAACAGTGGACACCGGGTATGTGGAGAAATATAAACCATTGGATGTGTTTAATATTTAACAAGACATATTCCCTTGAAAGGCAAATACCACATTCAGTTTCTCGTCCTCTGAGAAGTCAAGATTCTGTCTTTAACTCTATTCAATCAAATACTGGAAGAAGCCAGGGTGGTTGGAGGTGAGTCTACTTAAAATTTCTTTCTTCTTCTAGAAACAAATGCTTTTTTTTTGCACTATTACAGCTACAGAGATGGTAACAAAAATACCAGCTTGAAAACTTGGAATAAAAATGATTTTAAGCCTCAATGTAAACGAACAAACTTAGTGGCAAATGATGGAAAAAATTCTTGTCCAGTGAGTTCGGGAGCTCAACAACAAAAACAATTAAGAATACCTGAACCTCCTAACTTATCTCGCAACAAAGAAACCGAGCTACTCAGACAAACACATTCATCAAAAATATCTGGCTGCACAATGAGAGGGCTAGACAAAAACAGTGCACTACAGACACTTAAGCCCAATTTTCAACAAAATCAATATAAGAAACAAATGTTGGATGATATTCCAGAAGACAACACCCTGAAGGTAAATGTTTAAATACAAATTAATGACTTATTTTCTAATACTATGTTTCTTATTTTTTCAAAAGGAAACCTCATTGTATCAGTTACAGTTTAAGGAAAAAGCTAGTTCTTTAAGAATTATTTCTGCAGTTATTGAAAGCATGAAGTATTGGCGTGAACATGCACAGAAAACTGTACTTCTTTTTGAAGTATTAGGTAGGTAAAATACTTTAAAAATACTTCAGTAATTCATTTTTTCCCCCATTTCAATATTGCTTAGCTGTTCTTGATTCAGCTGTTACACCTGGCCCATATTATTCGAAGACTTTTCTTATGAGGGATGGGAAAAATACTCTGCCTTGTGTCTTTTATGAAATCGTGAGTATTTTTAAAGTACTCTTTGCGAAGCCCTATTTTTTGATACTTATTTTTTGAAAAACAGGATCGTGAACTTCCGAGACTGATTAGAGGCCGAGTTCATAGATGTGTTGGCAACTATGACCAGAAAAAGAACATTTTCCAATGTGTTTCTGTCAGACCGGCGTCTGTTTCTGAACAAAAAACTTTCCAGGCATTTGTCAAAATTGCAGATGTTGAGATGCAGTATTATATTAATGTGATGAATGAAACTTAAGTAGTGATAAAAGGAAGTTTAGCATAAATTATAGCAGTTTTCTGTTATTGCTTAATTTACCATCTCCATAGTTTTATAGCTACTATTGTATTTCACTTGTTGAATTAAAGTATTTGAATTCTTTTAAATGTGGAAAGAGTTTTTGAAGTATAATTTTAAT